GAGCCACCGCGCCTGGCCTAATTTTTGTATTTTTAATAGAGATGGGTTTTGCCATGTTGGCCAGGCTGGTCTCCAATTCCTGACCTCAAGTGATCCACCCGCCTTGTCCTCCCAAAGTGTTGGGATTACAGGCGTGATCCACCATGCCCAGCCTTCATTCCTTTTCAAAGCTGAATAATATTTCACTATATGTATAACCACATTGTTTATCTATCCATCTGATGATAGCTACCTGGGTTGTTTCCAATTTTTAATTTTTTAATTTATTTTTAGTTTCATTTTATTTTTATTTTCTTTCTTATTTATTTATTTTATTTTTTGAGACAGAGTCTCCCTCTGTCACCCAGGGTGGAGTGCCATGGCTCGATGTCAGCTCACTGCAACCTCTGCCTCCTGGGTTCAAGTGATTCTCCTGCCTCAGCCTCCTGAGTAGCTGGGATTACAGGCATGCACCACCACGCCCGGCTAATTTTTGTATTTTTAGTAGAGACGGGGTTTCACCATGTTGGCCAGGCTGGTCTTAAACTCTTGACCTCGGGTGACCTGCCTGCCTCAGCCTCCCAAACTGCTGGGATTACAGGTGTGAGCCAAGATGCCCAGTGGAGATTTTTTTTTTTTTTGTGGGATGGATTCTCGCTCTTGTCGCCCAGGCTGGAGTGCAGTGGTACGATCTCGGCTCACTGCAACGTCTGTCTTCCGGGGTCAAACGATTCTCCTGCCTCAGCCTCCCGAGCAGCTGGGATTACAGGTGCACACCACCACGCCTGGCTAATTTTTATACCTTTAGTAGAGACGGGGTTTGGCCATGTTGGCCAGGCTAGTCTCAAACTCCTGCCCTTGGTGATCTGCCCGCCTCGGCCTCCCAAAGTGCTGGGATTACAGGCATGAACCACCGCGCCAGTCCCGAGATTTTTTTTTTAAACCTCTGTACTTTTACCCTTTCTTCCTTGGCTGGACTTTGTCCAGCTAGGTTTATTTATAAACCACACAAAGTTCATTAACAAGACCAAGCATTCAGCAAGCCACTCTTCCACCTCCCTTACTGCAGGAAGGCACTCCGAAGACATAAGTCGGTGAGACATGGCTGAAGATAAAAGCAAGAGAGACTCCATCGAGATGAGTATGAAGGGATGCCAGACAAACAACGGGTTTGTCCATAATGAAGACATTCTGGAGCAGACCCCGGATCCAGGAAGCTCAACAGACAACCTGAAGCACAGCACCAGGGGCATCCTTGGCTCCCAGGAGCCCGACTTCAAGGGCGTCCAGCCCTATGCGGGGATGCCCAAGGAGGTGCTGTTCCAGTTCTCTGGCCAGGCCCGCTACCGCATACCTCGGGAGATCCTCTTCTGGCTCACAGTGGCTTCTGTGCTGGTGCTCATCGCGGCCACCATAGCCATCATTGCCCTCTCTCCAAAGTGCCTAGACTGGTGGCAGGAGGGGCCCATGTACCAGATCTACCCAAGGTCTTTCAAGGACAGTAACAAGGATGGGAACGGAGATCTGAAAGGTACATGCCCAGAGATCATTTAGGGTGGGTGCGGTTTATTCATGACTTTGACTTTTTTCTTCAGGTATTCAAGATAAACTGGACTACATCACAGCTTTAAATATAAAAACTGTTTGGATTACTTCATTTTATAAATCGTCCCTTAAAGATTTCAGATATGGTGTTGAAGATTTCCGGGAAGTTGATCCCATTTTTGGAACGATGGAAGATTTTGAGAATCTGGTTGCAGCCATACATGATAAAGGTAAGTTGAATGGAAAGTGGGCAAGATGGGGACCCTAGCATTTGAAATGTCTTTTACTCATTAGGTTTAAAATTAATCATCGATTTCATACCAAACCACACGAGTGATAAACATATTTGGTTTCAATTGAGTCGGACACGGACAGGAAAATATACTGATTATTATATCTGGCATGACTGTACCCATGAAAATGGCAAAACCATTCCACCCAACAACTGGGTAAGTATCAACCTGTCTGACTTACAAAGGGGGTCACTGATGTGCTGTTTTCTTTGTTTGCCAGTTAAGTGTGTATGGAAACTCCAGTTGGCACTTTGACGAAGTGCGAAACCAATGTTATTTTCATCAGTTTATGAAAGAGCAACCTGATTTAAATTTCCGCAATCCTGATGTTCAAGAAGAAATAAAAGTGAGTATAGATACCCACACAGACTTCTCCATTGTAACCAAGCATTTTGCTTCTTCATCTTTAGGAAATTTTACGGTTCTGGCTCACAAAGGGTGTTGATGGTTTTAGTTTGGATGCTGTTAAATTCCTCCTAGAAGCAAAGCACCTGAGAGATGAGATCCAAGTAAATAAGACCCAAATCCCGGTAAAGTTTTATTTTAAACGTTTTTCTTTTGCTGAGGGTAACCATGTCGTCCTGGTTTTCAAAGGACACGGTCACACAATACTCGGAGCTGTACCATGACTTCACCACCACGCAGGTGGGAATGCACGACATTGTCCGCAGCTTCCGGCAGACCATGGACCAATACAGCACGGAGCCCGGCAGATACAGGTTGACCACGGCATATGCTCTCATTTCTTCCCCCGATGACACTGAACCTTGTCAACTCTTATAGGTTCATGGGGACTGAAGCCTATGCAGAGAGTATTGACAGGACCGTGATGTACTATGGATTGCCATTTATCCAAGAAGCTGATTTTCCCTTCAACAATTACCTCAGCATGCTAGACACTGTTTCTGGGAACAGCGTGTATGAGGTTATCACATCCTGGATGGAAAACATGCCAGAAGGAAAATGGCCTAACTGGATGGTAAGTCCTCATGACAGCAGAGTACATAATGTCAGCTGTGTTCTTAAAAATATCTGCCTTTCAGATTGGTGGACCAGACAGTTCACGGCTGACTTCGCGTTTGGGGAATCAGTATGTCAACGTGATGAACATGCTTCTTTTCACACTCCCTGGAACTCCTATAACTTACTATGGAGAAGAAATTGGAATGGGAAATATTGTAGCCGCAAATCTCAATGAAAGCTATGATATTGTAAGTTGAATACAACTTGACTATTCATCACACACTGTTTTCCCTTTCTGGTCTTTTGACATAGAATACCCTTCGCTCAAAGTCACCAATGCAGTGGGACAATAGTTCAAATGCTGGTTTTTCTGAAGCTAGTAACACCTGGTTACCTACCAATTCAGATTACCACACTGTGAATGTTGATGTAAGTATCAGTGAAAATTTTATGTTGATTCTCTCAACACTGTTTTTTTTTTTTTTTGAGACAGTCTTGCTCCGTCACCCATGCTCGAGTGCAGTGGCGTGATCTCGGCACACTGCAGCCTCTGCTTCCTGGGTTCAAGTGATTCTCCTGCTGCAGCCTCCCAAGTAGCTGGGATTACAGGTGCACGTCATTATGCCCGGGTAATTTCTGTATTTTTTAGTAGAGATGGTGTTTCACCATGTTGGCCAGGCTGGTCTTGAACTCCTGACCTCTGGTGATCTGTCTGCCTTGCCTCCCAAAGTGCTAGGATTACGGGCCTGAGCCACCTTGCCTGGCCTGCAAAATTTGTTTTTAATAGAAGACACAAGAAATGATTTAAATATTTTATCAACAGAAAACCAGTTCTATCAACTATGGGCCCAGTATGCAGCTTTTAAAAATGACAGTTCTATATACATTGATATGAGACCATTTCAAACAGGTATTCAATAAAGTATAGAATGGTAACATATCACCAACTGTGTAAAGAAAAATATATAAACATATGAAATGATACATTCTGTGCCTATGCAAACATATGATACATTAAAAACAAAAGAACATATAGTGCCTGTCTCTGAGGGGAACTGTGAAGCTATGGAAAGGTGTTGAAGAAAACCTTTTTATAGTATGTATTCTTGTAATTGAATAAAAAATAAAATTACAAAAATCAGGCTTGGAAGTATTTAATAGCAGACAAAATATAGTTCAATATGAAAAGCATTATATGAGACAAAGGCAATTTTCAAAAATTGATAAAACATTCCACCAAAAATCATGACTACGCATCTAACAGCTTCAAAATATAGAAAATACTCAAATGCAAAATCAACAAATCTGCAATTACAGAAAAAGACTTCAACATACTTTTAGAAAGTAGTAACTCAAGTAGACAATAATAGCTAACACTTACCGGGCACTTCTTATGTGAGTGGCACTGAAACATGTGCTTTCATGCATTACCTAAGGCTAGAGAAAATGTTAATAACTTAGACAAGTCATACATGTATCATAAATATCTTTGTACCTGACAAACAGAATAAACATCTTTTTAAACACCATTAGATAATTATTTAAAGACCACATATTGGGAACCTACCCCTAAAGAACAATAACAACCACAATAACAACTATCACCCCAGTAAACATGGCTGGCAAGAATACAATTAAATGAACATTATCACTGATTTGGCAACAGCTCTTATGAAGAATAATTTGGCATTATGTATCAAGTGCCCATACTCTTTGACAAAGTAACTGTCTTTCTGATAATCTATCTTAAGTAATACAAAAATGGGGGGAGGGGAATAAAAATACAAAATATTAGAAACACTATCGTCAAAATGAAAGGGCATGGCTGAGTATGGTACAACCGTTCAACAGAATATTGTCATTAAAAACATTTATGGAGGCTATATTATATAGTCAATAACAGAAAATGCTTGAAAGGTTAGAAGTACATCATCAAATTATGTTTTATATAGCTGTAAAATAAACCCAAATCATCTTTAATGAACACATACTATTATGGTAAAAAAAAGTCTACAATTTCTAACTTTCACCTTAGGCAGCTTTTTATTTTGCATCCTTTTTTTCAACTTTGTCTTCTATTAGCTGTGCAAGAAATACATGTCTGCTAAAGTTACACGATCTTCGCACAACAGCAACCTACACATTAGTCTACAAAGGGGAACAAACCCAAATTCCTCAGAAGTCTGAGTCCACTGTTGCCTTCTTTCTGGCCATCTGGCAGTTACAATATAGCACAGAATGACTATGCAAGTTAAATATTCATCTTAGACATGGACATTTGCTTTGGGACTCCTAAAGTGGAGTCAAATTTGATCTCTACAGAAACTCTACAATGTAGCAGAGCACTGTGCGTACTTATTGACTCCCAGACAAGCCGAAACCCCGAATTTGTCATTTCTATCAGTTTTTATATAAATTGTTCTTACCTACTTATTGATGCTTACAATTTGGCAATTATAAGGGGCAAAATTGGAGCAAGTGTTTTGGGTAAATAACTCCTTACAATATATTAAAAATACTTACAAACAATTCTTAGAATCAAACACTTACGTAAATACTTTTTTAAAAAAATAGGTCCAAAAGACTCAGCCCAGATCGGCTTTGAAGTTATATCAAGATTTAAGTCTACTTCATGCCAATGAGCTACTCCTCAACAGGGGCTGGTTTTGCCATTTGAGGAATGACAGCCACTATGTTGTGTACACAAGAGAGCTGGATGGCATCGACAGAATCTTTATCGTGGTTCTGAATTTTGGAGAATCAACACTGTTAAATCTACATAATATGATTTCGGGCCTTCCCGCTAAAATGAGAATAAGGTTAAGTACCAATTCTGCCGACAAAGGCAGTAAAGTTGATACAAGTGGCATTTTTCTGGACAAGGGAGAGGGACTCATCTTTGAACACAACACGAAGAATCTCCTTCATCGCCAAACAGCTTTCAGAGATAGATGCTTTGTTTCCAATCGAGCATGCTATTCCAGTGTACTGAACATACTGTATACCTCGTGTTAGGCACCTTTATGAAGAGATGAAGACACTGGCATTTCAGTGGGATTGTAAGCATTTGTAATAGCTTCATGTACAGCATGCTGCTTGGTGAACAATCATTAATTCTTCGATATTTCTGTAGCTTGAATGTAACTGCTTTAAGAAAGGTTCTCAAATGTTTTGAAAAAAATAAAATGTTTAAAAGTAAATTATGGCTTATAGGAGCTTATAACTTTATTCAGATAGCATCAATCAGGGATGACCAGAACACATTAGGACCCCAGATTATTCAAAAACTTTAACGAATTTTAAGGGGAAGAATTTTATCTTTTCCCTTAAAATGCAGTCATAGAAATTAGAGGATGACTCACTGCCACAGTGTCTAAAAGCATTTGCTAGCAAAGAGGCAGGACACTAATTTGTAAACTGCTCAACTGTTCTGACTGGAAGGGAGGCCTGGAGCTCTGCTATCACCAATCCTTCCCTTCCCTCTACTCCACATCCTTCTAAGGAGCATGATTTGAAAATTACTTTCCTAGGTTAATGGGCATGTGCATCAATGGAGAGAATAGTATAAGCAAGTGAGATGTAGACTAAGCAAAATTTAGATGGAGAAGCACATTTTAAAAAATTAATAACTTAAAAGTCTCAAGTTATTAATTTTTTTTTTGCTAACTCAATTGGAAGTAAGACTATGAAATATTTCAGTGTGTTTCCAATTCCCAGTTGAATGCAGTGTTTCAGAATTTCAGGTATTTCTTAAGATCCTCGAAAACACTGGTGCTGTCAAGTCCAAGTTCCTCGTACAGGAATTTAATTTGGGCTGTAATCTAAAAGAAACACATTAAAAAAATTAAATAGAAGGCCTTTGTAGTAAAATGCCACTGTTTAAGCTTCTCTTTATCTATCCATCTTTACCTAACCGTGAAGTCAGCAATTTATGGCAAGAATACTTTCATTCGAGAGAGAGGCAGAAGGCTTCCAACAATTAAGATTAAATTATTTTCTTTAACAGAGCTCACGTATCAAGTACAAGAGAGAGACATTTCTCTTGATTGACACAGTGTCCCTCCCTCCCCTCCTGGGTCTCACCCATAGATAGGACATTTGTGAAGTGGCTTTGTCATAAACCTGCTGCAACCACTGAAAATGTGAAAACAACATGTATCTAGTTCGGGAATCTGTCCACTGAGAGGGCCTTGATAACATACCTTTTTGTGAGAATCCTCAATTACATGATTGCCTCCAGGCTGAATATCTAGAATAATATTAGGGGTCTGATAGCCTGGAAGAGTTAACATGTAGAACAATTAGAAGATTGTATGGGATCTTCTTTGGAAGATCGAGACCCATTCCTCCCCTCTTCTTTGAGTACTCAGTTCAAATAATAGTAAAGGAATAAAAAGCAAAAACCACCATCATCAACAAAAAGATGGGAGGGGACAAGCAACAGAAGACAAACTTCTGACACAGCGAAAGCAGGAAGAGGCCGTATGGAAAAGACTATATGGTGCCACACGGACAAGGTTGAAACCCAGGAGATCATCAACCTGCCCTGTGGAATCTGAGAGTCTTATGCCCTGGAAACACCAACTACAGCAATGGATGGGGGTGACAAATGGAGATGAATACAGGGAGACTGATATGGCATGTAGTTTCAAGGCAAAAGGGAGGGATTCTTATCTCATAAAGCTGAAACAGCTAGCTAGAGGAAATTCATGCAGCTAAACAGTTTGGGCACTGATGGCCCAAAACAAAAATCTCAGAATCTGTCTTTTAGAGATTCCCAAGAATAACGGCTCAATAAATATTGTTAAATGAATTAATAATTGTATGGCAGTGCATCTCCAAGTT